TGTCTCGTCCGCATCTCCGCGGTGAGTCGGCGGCGCCCTCGCCCCTGAGCCCAGGGCCAGCTTCTCTCGCCGCCGCGGCTGCTGCGCGCGTCCCCGCCCAGCCCAGCCCAGCCCCGAGCACGACCCCAGCCCCACGCACGACCCTAGCCCCGCGAGTCCCGCACCGACTCGCTCCCGCCCCATTTCGCCTCCGCGGGGGCGGCGCCCCCTCCTCCCCGCGGCTCCCGCTCTCCTTCCTCGCCTTCCCGGCCGCGCTGGGGACCCCCAGCCGCCGTCCGCGACCCCCCACCGCGACGCCCGGAGGCGGCGGGGTCTCTTTGTTCGGGCGGCGGGCACGGGGGACCACCTCCCACGGTGTCACCGCACCCACCCCGCGCCCTTCCTCCGCCTCCTGGAGTTCACCGGGACCAGGTGGCGGCGGGTGCCTTTTTGGGGGTGCGCGGCCATGCAATTGGTGGATTTTTTTAAACCGTTTTGGAGGGGGGAGCGCGGCGTTGGGGGCGGGAGAGCGCTCCTGGCTGTGAGCTGCTCCTGCCGCTTCGCTCCGCGCTCTCCTGCCGCTCCGCTCCGGGTCTCCCGCGCTCCTCTCCCCGGCTCGGCCGAGCGCGCTGCCCCGACGCCGCCACCCAGAGCCGGGCCGCGCCGGGCGCCGAGATGAAGGTGCTGGGACACCGGCTGGAGCTGCTCACAGGTACCGCCCGCCTGCCCCGCAGCCGGCCGCCACTTTCCGAGTTGGAGCGGACTCCGGGCGCGGCGGCCGGGGACTGGGGCGGCTCGGGTCTGAGCAGGAAGGGGTGCGGACCCCAACTAAGTCCTAGTTTTGTGCTACCTGTTTGTGTGCGGAGCCCAGCCCCGGGAGAGGACTTGAGGTTGTGGCGAGTCCCTGGCGCTGGCGTCCGGGCTGCGGGAGCACCGGTCAGGGGGTGGCCCCATGGGGTCTCTGACCAGCGGAGCTCGGATTAGGACCCTGAAAGCTAGCTCAGGGCTCCTGCCCTCCAATCAGTGTCGCTTGTCCCCTAAGAAAGGACCCGTGGGCTTCTGGCAGGACCCGCGCCATGGACCTCTTATTTCTGCGCCCTGTGACAATCTGAGCCGTCTTTCTCTGGGGGAGAAGTTTCTTGCTGGGAGTGGAGGCGACGCCAAGTGGCCTGGGAAGTGGGAAGCCAGATTGGACCCTACTGACTGGGGACCCTCAGCCTTGGGGCTCCTCTGGAGAAGTGATCAGTTGCCCTGCTGGAAACTCACATCCAGGGGGCAGTGGCTGGAGAGCAAGAGCGAACGGTCAGGAAGAGGAGGTGGGAAAGGGAGCAGGGACGGGGGGGAGGATCAGCAGGCCTCAACCTCGCCCTCCCTCCCTAGGCCTCCTGCTCCACGACGTGACCATGGCCGGGCTGCAGGAGCTGCGATTCCCTGAGGAGAAGCCGCTGCTCCGGGGCCAGGACGCCACCGAGCTGGTGAGTTGGAGTCGCGCCTTTGAGGTCTTAGGACTTGCCACCCCCTCTGTTTGCCTTCCCCTAGGAGAGCTCCGATGCCTTCCTCTTGGCTGCAGACACAGACTGGAAGGTAGGTCAAGGCTCAGACCCCCAAGATGTGGGAGGAGGGGTTGCCTGCCTGCCTTATTTTGTAGGTGGGGGAAGGCAACGCTGGAGCCGTGAAGCTGGCAGGGCTAGGGGACCCCAGGTGGAGCCCAGGGCACCTCCTCTCGCCGGGGCATCAGGTACCCCGGCCCCATTCTTCCTCAGGAGGGAGCCAGAGTGTCCAGCACGGTCTCTCCCCTTCAGGAACATGACATCGAGACACCCTACGGCCTTCTGCATGTAGTGATCCGGGGCTCCCCCAAGGGGAACCGCCCAGCCATCCTCACCTACCATGATGTGGGCCTCAACCGTAAGTGCAGCCCAGCCTCAGTCAGCCCTCCTTGCTCAGCCATAGTGGAAGTGTGTCTTTGCAGACAAACTATGCTTCAACACCTTCTTCAACTTCGAGGACATGCAGGAGATCACCAAGCACTTTGTGGTGTGTCACGTGGATGCCCCTGGACAACAGGTGGGGGCGTCGCAGTTTCCTCAGGGGTAGGTACCCTGAGCCCCCTCTGCCTGTCTCCACCTGGGCCCTGACCTCCTGCTCTGCCTGCAGGTACCAGTTCCCCTCCATGGAGCAGCTGGCTGCCATGCTCCCCAGCGTGGTGCAGCATTTCGGGTGAGTCCCCGCACAGCCCCTGCGCTAGGGCCAGCCCTAGAGTGACCAGCCTGCTCTGCACCAGGTTCAAGTATGTGATTGGCATCGGAGTGGGCGCCGGAGCCTATGTGCTGGCCAAGTTTGCAGTGAGTCTCCCCATGCCCCCATTACCCCAAACCCCGCCCGGCCCTGTTTCCCCTCTTACTGCAGCTCATCTTCCCCGACCTGGTGGAGGGGCTGGTGCTGGTGAACATCGACCCCAATGGCAAAGGCTGGATAGACTGGGCTGCCACCAAGGTGTGTGTGGTGACCGGGGGTGGGGTGGGTATCGGCACTCACGCTGGCGCCCTGCTCCCTGCAGCTCTCCGGCCTAACTAGCACTTTACCCGACACGGTGCTCTCCCACCTCTTCAGCCAGGTAAGGGGGGGAACTTCTGCAGATCTGGGGTGCTGCATGCCTCCATCCATCTCCCTGGGCCTAGGAGGAGCTGGTGAACAACACAGAGTTGGTGCAGAGCTACCGGCAGCAGATTGGGAACGTGGTGAACCAGGCCAACCTGCAGCTCTTCTGGAACATGTACAACAGGTGCGGGTGGGATCAGCAGCCCTGGGACCCAGCCTCTGCCTCTGCCCCTCCCCCTGCCCCACAGCCGCAGAGACCTGGACATTAACCGGCCTGGAACGGTGCCCAATGCCAAGACGCTCCGGTGAGTGGCCCCTGGCCCTCTGGCCTGCCCTGAGCCAGACAGCCCTTTTCCTCTGTATCTGCAGCTGCCCCGTGATGCTGGTGGTTGGGGATAATGCACCCGCTGAGGACGGGGTGGTAAGTGAGGGGCTGTGGGCTCACTGGGGGTGGGCTGTTGCTGAAGCTGGCTCCTTGTCCTCAGGTGGAGTGCAACTCCAAACTGGACCCGACCACTACGACCTTCCTGAAGGTGAGGCTTTCTTCCCCAGCCCTGGGCCAGCTCTGCTCAGGTCACCCCACTCTCTCCCTTGCAGATGGCAGACTCTGGAGGGCTGCCCCAGGTCACACAGGTGAGACTTTTGGCCCTCCTGCCCTTACATCTATGAAAGCATGTGCTTGTCCTGCCCTCCGCAGCCAGGGAAGCTGACTGAAGCCTTCAAATACTTCCTGCAAGGCATGGGCTACAGTGAGTACATTTCCACCCCACCCCACACCACCCGCCCCCTCTCCGGCTCTGTCTTCTCTCTTAGTTGCGTACTTGAAGGACCGAAGGCTGAGTGGAGGAGCAGGTAGCCCCACGGCCCTTCCCCTGATGCATGGAAGTCCTCAGGCCCATCCTGTCTCTGTCCACAGTGCCCTCAGCCAGCATGACCCGCCTGGCACGCTCCCGCACTGCATCCCTCACCAGTGCCAGCTCGGTGGATGGCAGCCGCCCACAGGCCTGCACCCACTCAGAGAGCAGCGAGGGGCTGGGCCAGGTCAACCACACCATGGAGGTGTCCTGTTGAAGCCCTTGATCCCGCTGACGACGCCCACGTCGAGGCCCCACCGCCATCCTTGCGCCGGCTCATGTTCCCTTTAGTTTATTTTTGTGAGGGCAAAGGGGAGGAAATGGGGTTCTGTTTGAAAAAAATGAGGGGATCTTAGATGCTGCAGCAGAACAGTCTCCAGGTGTTTTAAGGGGCTCAGTCCTCCTCATCCCATCTCACTCTCCGTGGTAACTTAGCCAACTTGACCCCTCTCATCCCACTCCCGGCGGCCCAGGCACAGAAGGGCAGGGCCATAGGGAGGGAGATTCGCTACGGATCCAGGCCATTCCTGGGTGAGCCCTTGGGCAGGCATGTTTGGAGATGAGAGAGGCTTCGAGAGGGTGGGTGCTGGGCCACAGGGGTGCGGGGCCAGCTCAGGCACTGGCGTGGGAGCCCTGGGAGACCCCTTCCCCCACCCTCCACCAAGCACACCTGTTTCTGTCTCATAGCACATGTGACAATCATCTGGACAACAGCCACAAGGGGGCGCTCGGACCAGGCAGCCACTTTCCTGGTGCTCTCTGGGCCCAGCTGGTGCTGTAGGGCCACGCAGGCAGGGGCGTCAAGGGGTTTCTCTGCCCAAGGAAGACAGAACATGGAGAACCGTCAGGGCAGGAACCCCACAGACTGTCCCTTCCAGCCCACACTCTGCCACCTCCTGGCCCTGTCCCAATTCTGAGCCAAGGCCTCCCCGAGGCAGAAGTTGCCTGGTCCTCTGTCCCCACAGTGACCTGACTGGGGGTGAGGGAGAAGGAGGAGAGAGCCCATGTGTGGTGTGTGTGCCCCTGAGAACTTCGTGGTGACTGCCTTTGGGAGCCCGCAGGTGGCCAGAGGCAGGGGTAGCTGAGTTCCTGGAGACCCCTTTTTTGCCCCCAGGTTCCCCAGAGGGCAACGCCATCAGTAGCAGTGTGGTGTTTCAGGCAGAGCTCTGGCCAGGCTGTGCCAGTGTGTCCCGGACGCATCACTAAGGAAGAGAGAGTTTATTTAGTCAACTGGCCCAAGGCAGCGAGGCTTCTACAGTCCCACACCCCATAGCCGCCTGGGCTGGGGCTTACTGGGGGCTGAAGGTTCTGGACATGAACAAGGGTCAGGTAGAAGAGAAAGGCTTCCCCTACACCCCAGCCTCCTGCTGTCCCCTGAAGCCCAGGACTGCGTTGTATGCTTTCCATCCACTCACCTTACCCCATAGCATCTTGCGGCCCAGAAACCAGAGCCATTTGTCTCAGACCCTAAATCAATAATCACAAACCCCAAAACGGGAGAGAGCAGTGAAAACATGCAGGGCTGTGGACGGGGGAAGGGTTGTGGCGGGTGTTCTGAGGCTGAGAGGACACCTATATGCGTATTTCCTCTACACACATCACCCCCCTTCTATAATCTTAAGCCATGACTAGCCTGGTGGCGTGTTAGTTTCTGCCCAGTTCTACCCCCTCATGTGCTTCTTCTGAATACTGAATGTGACTGTTTGAAAGCTGGTAGAATTCATCCCTCTTACTGTAGATAACACTGCAAATCTTGGAATTTTGTTTTTTGCTGTTTCCAGATGTATCTATAAATATCTATACATTATATGTGTGTGTGTGTGTGTGTGTGTGTGTGTACATCGGGTCCTCCCATGTGTGGTGTTCTTCTGGAGGTTGTCTCTTTGGTCAAGGTGAACTTTTAATGTTTATTATTTTCTTCTCCGCACAAAGTAAAGAGCCTAATTTTGTGTATTCTGGTGGCTGCTGTCATGAGATGATAAAATGTAAAACAAAACTCTAGTCAACGTAGAAAGAGTTAACTGTGCTGAAAAACTAATAAAGAACCTAAGAAGAATTCCAGTGTGGTGATGCCATGCCCATCATGGGAGGCTTTTGGAGAAACAGAATGTTTGGGCAGGGGCTGCTGGTGCTGCTTGGGTTTTGGGTTGAGGGTGCTAGGAGAGGATGGTCTCCACCCATCTTTCTATTTCCAGTACACGTCACATTATTTTACCGGTGAGATGAGAATGTCACAAACATTAAAAGCCTTATGTGCTCATTTCTGCTTATGTGCTCATTTCTCCCCTGACT